GGGGTGAGCCTGCGGGCCACGCGCGACCCCCGGAGCCTTCGCAGCCCTCTCAGTGTCCCCACTCCCAGCCCAGGCGAGTCCACAGGACCCGGGCCCCTGCTCCTCCCTCGCCTTCTCTTTGCTCCTTCTTTTGCTTTGTGGCCTTTCTTTCCCTTCCCAGAGACACCTGGGAGCTGCCCCCAAGCTTTGGGGCGCCCCGCGGGGCCCTGCCAAGGGTGCGTGTGAGAGAGGGCGGCGGAGCCGGCGCCGGGTGCCAGGGGCCGAGGGTGGGAGCGGGAGCTCGTGGCCCTGCGCCCTGGAGCCGAGGACTGGAAGGGGGCTGGGCCCCTCCGCCGCCTGGGCGCAGGCCGCGCGTCGGGAAGGCAGTCCCGCCTGTTCCAGGGGTGCCTGCGTGCTGGTTGCTGCTGCCCGGGGCGAGGCGCCGTAGCGGCGACCTCAGACCCCCGGGCGCGCTGAGTGAGTGCGCGCGTGAAAACCGCCGCACCGCCGGGGGTGCGAGTGTCTGGGCCGAAGCGGCCACTCCAGCGACCCAGCCCCACGGCCACGCTCTCGGGGGCCTTTGGCTCCAGGCAACTTGGGGCAAGCGTCTCAGTTCTCGCTCTCCCTTCCTCCCAGCGGGGTCGCCGCAGACCCCAGCCCTGGGAGCACCGCTCTGCAGCGCGGCCGGCGGGTGGAGACGGTTGGCCCCTAAACTCGCTCGTCCAGCCCAACCGCCCCGGCGGCTTCTCCCAGCCCTCGAGGCTCTCCTGAGCGGCCTGGAGAGGCGTCGAGCGCAGCCCAGCGCCCGCCTGCTCACCCGCCCCGGCCCGGGAAGGGAATTTTCGGATCCTGCGAGCCCGGGGCGCCCCCGCGGCCTAGGGCGGGCAGCTCCCGGGGCCTGGCCGAGCCGGTGGCGCCCGGGAGGCCGCGGGGACAGCACGCAGCGCGCGCCCTTGGATGCCGTCCCGCAGCGACGCCCCGGCCCGCCCCGCTCCTCCTCCTGCCTGGCTAGCCTGCCTCTCATTTGGGAAGTTTTGTGGGTTTTCTTTCTCCTCCTCCAACCTTGGCGGAGGCCACGACTCAGGCGCCACAGCTGGGGGCTAGAGGCCGCGGACCATGGTGCGGGGCAGCCACCGCTGAAGTCAGCAAAACCGAGCCTGGCCTGAGGCAGGCTGCGCGGGAGGCCAAAGCCATGGCCATTGCCACGTCGGTGAGTCCACCAGGGAGTGGAGGCTGCCGGGGACCCTTCTCCCCACTCCCACCTCCCCAACCAGACCCAGCTGGCCCGGGCACTGTATGACAACACCGCTGAGTCCCCCCAGGAGCTGTCCTTCCGCCGAGGGGATGTCCTACGGGTCCTGCAGAGAGAGGGCGCTGGTGGACTGGACGGCTGGTGCCTCTGCTCCCTACACGGCCAGCAGGGCATTGTGCCCGCCAACAGGGTGAAGCTCTTGCCTGCTGGCCCAGCACCCAAGCCCAGCCTCTCTCCTGCGTCCCCAGCCCAGCCTGGCTCACCATATCCAGCCCCAGATCACAGCAATGAGGACCAGGAGGTGAGAGTGGGAGCCTCCCCAACCCCAAGCCACCTCCTGACCCCCCATCTATTTGATCCCTCAGGTGTATGTGGTGCCGCCCCCAGCTCGGCCCTGTCCAACCTCAGGACCTCCAGCTGGACCTTGCCCACCCTCTCCTGACCTCATCTACAAAATCCCCAGAGCTAGTGGGACCCAGCTGGCTGCTCCCAGAGATGCCTTGGAGGTGAGGGCTAGAGGTCCCTGTGTATGTTGGGTGCTGACAGATGACTGACCACTCCTTTCCGCAGGTCTACGATGTGCCCCCCACCGCCCTCCGGGTGCCCTCCAGTGGCCCCTATGACTGCCCTGCCTCCTTTTCCCACCCTCTGACCCGGGTTGCCCCGCAGCCCCCTGGAGAGGATGATGCTCCCTATGATGTGCCTCTGACCCCAAAGCCACCTGCAGAGCTGGAACCAGATCTGGAGTGGGAAGGAGGCCGGGAGCCGGGGCCCCCCATCTATGCTGCCCCCTCCAACCTGAAACGAGCGTCAGCCTTACTCAATTTGTATGAAGCACCCGAGGAACTGCTGGCAGACGGGGAGGGCGGGGGCACTGATGAGGGGATCTACGATGTGCCTCTGCTGGGGCCAGAGGCTCCCCCTTCTCCAGAGCCCCCTGGAGCCTTGGCCTCCCATGACCAGGACACCCTGGCCCAGCTTCTGGCCAGAAGCCCCCCACCCCCACACAGGCCCCGGCTCCCCTCAGCTGAGAGCCTGTCCCGCCGCCCTCTGCCTGCCCTGCCTGTCCCTGAGGCCCCCAGCCCCTCCCCAGTGCCCTCTCCTGCCCCAGGCCGGAAGGGCAGCATCCAGGACCGGCCTCTGCCCCCACCCCCACCCCGCCTGCCTGGTTATGGAGGCCCCAAGGTCGAGGGGGATCCAGAGGGCAGGGAGATGGAGGATGACCCAGCAGGACACCACAATGAGTACGAGGGCATTCCGATGGCCGAGGAGTATGACTATGTCCACCTGAAGGTGAGCGCCCCTTGGCAGCCCCACCAGGAGGGCCCCGACACTGAGACCTGATCCCCTCCTGCAGGGCATGGACAAAGCTCAGGGATCTAGGCCCCCGGATCAGGCCTGCACAGGGGATCCTGAACTGCCCGAGAGGGGGATGCCGGCGCCGCAGGTGACCCTGGCGGGAATGGTGCTAGAGAAGGGTGTTCTCTCTGACCACTCCTCTTGCCCTTCAGGAGGCCCTGTCCCCAGGGGAGCCACTGGTTGTGTCCACCGGAGATCTGCAGCTCCTGTACTTCTATGCTGGGCAATGCCAGAGCCACTACTCAGCCCTGCAGGCAGCCGTGGCAGCCCTGATGTCCAGTACCCAGGCTAATCAGCCCCCGCGCCTTTTCGTGCCCCACAGCAAGAGGGTGGTGGTGGCTGCTCATCGCCTGGTGTTTGTTGGGGACACCCTGGGCCGGCTGGCAGCCTCTGCCCCTCTGAGAGCACAGGTCAGGGCTGCAGGTACAGCACTGGGCCAGGCATTGCGGGCCACTGTGCTGGCTGTCAAGGGAGCTGCCCTGGGCTACCCATCCAGCCCTGCCATCCAAGAGATGGTGCAGTGTGTAACAGAACTGGCAGGGCAGGCCCTGCAATTCACTACCCTGCTCACTAGCCTGGCTCCATGAAGGTCCTTTGGCACAGCTCTGCTCCTCCCCTGCCTGCCAAAGCCCCCCTTTAGGCCTTGGGTGGCTGGAAGGCTTTGTTAAGGGACTAGGAGAAATGGGGGTATCTTTCCCCTTTCCTGCCCTTTCTGCTCATCTCAACCTCTCACAGAGGTGTCTTCTCCCCCTAACCTACAGCTTTTTGTACAAGCCATTTTGTGTAAATTATTTATATTTAATATTATTCCCTGCTTTGTCAGGAGCAGGTACTAGGCTCTGGGGCAGTGAGGAACTAGATCCTTCTCTCCTCAGCCTAGGGTGGAGGTCACTGCACTACCACCCACCTCTGGAAGACTGGCTGTGAAAAGTCAGGTGGCAGAAACCTGGGGCCACATAGAGCCTCTCTCTTTTCCTGTTTCTTGGCTCTAGAAGATCAGCACTGCACTGTTAGCTGAGAGTGCGGGCAAGACATAAACTGTCCAGAGTTTGAAGGTTCTCGGAAAGACCGGAGGGCTTCTCCCCACAGAAGGCGGAGAGAGCTGGGGCTCAGACATGGGTGTGCACCTTAATAAACCCTGCTGTCTGCCTCCCTGACTCTGCTTCTTGGGAGCATGGTGAGCAGCCCTGGTGCTCAGCAGCCATACCTATGGGACACACACTACGAAAAGGATGCCTTTAGGGTTTGGGGGAGATTTTACTCCTTTCTTCAACAACTATTCACTGGACAAGTTCTCTGCTCCCATGACGCGCCAGGCACAGTTCTGCAAGTATATTGTGAATGTATTGTTCTAGTGGGATACACAAATAAGTCAGTTAAAATACATAAATAAAAACATAAACCTGCCATAGATTCGACATTTGCTGGTGATGGACGTC